AGTCTTCAAATGGATCCCCTTTTCAATCCCGCACTATCCATCTGCTGCCTTCTCATCAGCCCTCTGCCCCAGTTTCTTTCCCTTCTCAAACTGGACAAGCACCGTACTCCGTGAAGATGTGTGCAGCCTGTTCCCATGCCCTGAACACCATCCCTTCAAGCTCCTCTGGCTGCTCCCTGCTCAGGTCTCAGAAAAGGAGAGCTGGGCAACCCTCCCAGGGAGCCGCCCGCCTGTGTAACTTTCAGTACCAGCCTGTTTGCTTTCTTGAGATAATTAGCTACAACGGCCACTTTAAAACAATGGTCTTCTTATTTTGTTTTTTGTTTTCACCCTAAACTTTATAAAGTCAGAAATCGTAAGTCCTTGAGCATCCACAGCCACTCAAGGACGAACCTTTGCTGAATGCCTCAAGCAGAGAGGGGGAGGCTGAGTCTCTGTTTCGAAGGTGAAAACACAACGGTTTTTATCAGCCCTGTTTTATGCGACAATCCCAGGTCGAATCTGGATCAATGCAATGACTTCCTTTGCATGGACCTATGTTTTGTTCGTGCATTCATCTGTGCAGCTGGGAACCCGCAGCTCTGTTCACTGGCATGGGGATGCCTCGGGGAATGGCAGGGCAGAGCCACAAAAAGCCAGCCTCACCACGCGGCCTGTTGCTCTTAGCCACCATGCCCATCATAGCCTGTGGCAGGAGATGTTGGGGTCCCCCCCCCCGACCCCTTTCAGGAAAACAGAGTTTGTGGAGGCGGAGTACTTCCCAGGCCTGACTGATAAAACAATTCAAAAGACTCAAAGAGATTCCTCGCCTGTCCCGTCCCTTGAAGGGCCTTGAACACGGGGTCCTTCCGCTTGGCTCCTAGCCCGTCCCTCTCCCCTTACCAGGAAAGGATCCTCCCCATCTCTGCAGAAGCCTGACCATCCCCCTAGAGGGCCTGGGAGGAAGTGGGTTTTGCATACAGTCCCTGTTGACTCTAGTGCCCCCTGCTGGCCCCAGACGCGAGTTCCGGCGAGGCTTCAGGGTACAGCTCCCCCGCAGCCAGAAGCCGGGCCTGCAGCGCCTCAGCACCGCTCCGGGACACCCCACCCGCTTCCCAGGCGTGACCTGTCAACAGGTCTGTATTGGCGACAAAAGGAGCAGCCCTGAAGCTGAGCCATTGTCTCGTTCTTTCCTTCCAGCAACTTCGCGGTGTGGTGAACTCTCTGAGGAAAAACGTAAGTTCGAGCCCTGATTCCTCCGCTTCCCCGCAGGGTGACCTTGGGCTTGTGCCCCCAGCACCACCCCTGTCCCGGGTCCCTGTTTTCTCTCTGGAAATGGGTTGAAGACCAAAGAAAATAATGTGCGCCACTTGGGTCACCCCGGGCCGCCTGCCCCGGAAAATTGGCCCCAGTTGAGGAGTTGTGGCTGTAAGGATGCCTTGAACCGAGGCGGCGGTGCTCGTGGTTGGAGCTCTCCAGGGTGGGTGCGCATTTGTAATGCGGTGGATGCTCTGGGACTCGGCCCCTCTGAAGGTGCTGGGGGTTGGGGACGGCCCAGGCAGTGGCGTAGGCGTCCTAGGAAGGCGGGAGCAGAGGCAGAAATGTCGCTGCAAGACCGTAGTCAGGGTCCTTGACCACAGGGGTCACTTGTGACCAACCACATGGTCTGTTGTTCCTCCTGCCCCCTGGTTCAGCCCAGGAAACACTGGTGCTCAGGTTTGGAGCCAGAGATTTGCACTGAAAGGGCGGGATTGAGTCGCCAGTTGTCAGTTTCCTCAGCAGTATTTGCGGAGGTTTTCACAGGAGGCCGTTGCTTCGTAAATATTATACATGTATTCTTCTTTTTGGAGCATTTTGATTATTACTCTCAGACGTGCGTGGCAACAAGTGACTGAGACCTAGAAATCCAAGCGTTGGAGGTCCTGAGGCCAGCCTAAGTCGCTTCAAAATGGAACGAAGGCGTTTGTGGGTAAGAAGGTCCCCTGAGCTGTCTGAGGTGCTAGGGATGCCTTGTTCCCTGTATGTTTCCTCAGGGTTCCATTCAGAGCCGATACATCAGCATGAGTGTGTGGACAAGCCCACGGAGACTTGTGGAGCTGGCAGGGCAGAGCCTGCTGAAGGATGAGGCCCTGGCCATTGCCGCCCTGGAGTTGCTGCCCAGGGAGCTCTTCCCGCCACTCTTCATGGCAGCCTTTGACGGGAGACACAGCCAGACCCTGAAGGCAATGGTGCAGGCCTGGCCCTTCACCTGCCTCCCTCTGGGAGTGCTGATGAAGGGACAACATCTTCACCTGGAGACCTTCAAAGCTGTGCTTGATGGACTTGATGTGCTCCTTGCCCAGGAGGTTCGCCCCAGGTAAGGGTGACCTAGCAGCTTGGTGTGGGGCCCATCTCAGCTAATTACCTGTTTTTCCCCACAGGAGGTGGAAACTTCAAGTGCTGGATTTACGGAAGAACTCTCATCAGGACTTCTGGACTGTATGGTCTGGAAACAGGGCCAGTCTGTACTCATTTCCAGAGCCAGAAGCAGCTCAGCCCATGACAAAGAAGCGAAAAGTAGATGGTTTGAGCACAGAGGCAGAGCAGCCCTTCATTCCAGTAGAGGTGCTCGTAGACCTGTTCCTCAAGGAAGGTGCCTGTGATGAATTGTTCTCCTACCTCATTGAGAAAGTGAAGCGAAAGAAAAATGTACTACGCCTGTGCTGTAAGAAGCTGAAGATTTTTGCAATGCCCATGCAGGATATCAAGATGATCCTGAAAATGGTGCAGCTGGACTCTATTGAAGATTTGGAAGTGACTTGTACCTGGAAGCTACCCACCTTGGCGAAATTTTCTCCTTACCTGGGCCAGATGATTAATCTGCGTAGACTCCTCCTCTCCCACATCCATGCATCTTCCTACATTTCCCCGGAGAAGGAAGAGCAGTATATCGCCCAGTTCACCTCTCAGTTCCTCAGTCTGCAGTGCCTGCAGGCTCTCTATGTGGACTCTTTATTTTTCCTTAGAGGCCGCCTGGATCAGTTGCTCAGGTGAGGGATGGTGAGATTTCTCTGCAGACCAGTCCCCAGCACTAACTGCTTTGTCTATTTGCAGGCACGTGATGAACCCCTTGGAAACCCTCTCAATAACTAACTGCCGGCTTTCGGAAGGGGATGTGATGCATCTGTCCCAGAGTCCCAGCGTCAGTCAGCTAAGTGTCCTGAGTCTAAGTGGGGTCATGCTGACCGATGTAAGTCCCGAGCCCCTCCAAGCTCTGCTGGAGAGAGCCTCTGCCACCCTCCAGGACCTGGTCTTTGATGAGTGTGGGATCACGGATGATCAGCTCCTTGCCCTCCTGCCTTCCCTGAGCCACTGCTCCCAGCTTACGACCTTAAGCTTCTACGGGAATTCCATCTCCATATCTGCCCTGCAGAGTCTCCTGCAGCACCTCATCGGGCTGAGCAATCTGACCCACGTGCTGTATCCTGTCCCCCTGGAGAGTTATGAGGACATCCATGGTACCCTCCACCTGGAGAGGCTTGCCTATCTGCATGCCAGGCTCAGGGAGTTGCTGTGTGAGTTGGGGCGGCCCAGCATGGTCTGGCTTAGTGCCAACCCCTGTCCTCACTGTGGGGACAGAACCTTCTATGACCCGGAGCCCATCCTGTGCCCCTGTTTCATGCCTAATTAGCTGGGTGCACATATCAAATGCTTCATTCTGCATACTTGGACACTAAAGCCAGGATGTGCATGCATCTTGAAGCAACAAAGCAGCCACAGTTTCAGACAAATGTTCAGTGTGAGTGAGGAAAACATGTTCAGTGAGGAAAAAACATTCAGACAAATGTTCAGTGAGGAAAAAAAGGGGAAGTTGGGGGTAGGCAGATGTTGACTTGAGGAGTTAATGTGATCTTTGGGGAGATACATCTTATAGAGTTAGAAATAGAATCTGAATTTCTAAAGGGAGATTCTGGCTTGGGAAGTACATGTAGGAGTTAATCCCTGTGTAGACTGTTGTAAAGAAACTGTTGAAAATAAAGAGAAGCAATGTGAAGCACCTGGTGTCTTGTAGTATATGAACCTGCTTTC